AGGAGGGATGGATTACAAAGAGATGTTTAGGGTTTTTTTTTTTTTTAAAGGCCCCACCTATCACATCTTCCAGATTTCTGGTTAGAGCCTGTAACACCCCCCAACCCAAATCCTCATCATCATAATACAGCATAGCTCCAAGTTGGTTTCAGCTCATCACCTTCCTCACCTGGCAATCTCTCTCTCTCTCTCTCTCTCTCTCTCTCTCTCTCTCACAAACACACACACACCCTCCACCCCTTAAGCCCATCTGTGATCCATCTGTCTAGCAAAAGCTCCAACCTGTCAAACCTCTTCTAGGATATTTCAAGGTCTAGACCATCTCCCCAGGGCCTCTGTAGAGGCGGGCCGCGCTTGACAGATCTTTCTGAGGCTTGAGGGGCTGAAGAAAGGAGAAGCTGAGGCTTTCACTTCCAAGCTTCTCTTCTTCCCACTTGGAGTGCCACAGGAAGCCACAGAGGAGGAACCCGTGCGCCTGATTCCTGCCTGGTGGTCCCAATTTGAAAGGGACCACCCTTCCCTTAAGCCCACCCCCCTACAGACCCCACAAATGCCCCTGGGTCCCTGGACCTCTGAGGACCCCACCCTGGGCCTCCCCAGGAGAGGCCCAGGTCGCGGTTAAGGGCAGGTAGCTGGGGATGCGGAGGAGGGAGGGAGGGAGGCTTCGGGGGCGGACACCGGATGCGGGGAACCACCGGCAGCGGGATGTGGGGTTCTGAGGGCTGCGGTGCTTCTGAAGATGGCTCAGCGTCGCGCCAGGTGGACGTGAGAGCTTTACCCTGGAGGAGGCGGGGGTTGGAGTCCCGCCTACCCACTGGGACAAGCCAAGGGGTCAAACGCCCCCAACCCAGCCCGCAGATCTCCTCGAAGCACCCGGTTCTCCTGGCCCGCCCAGACCCACGGCGCTCGCCGCCTTCGCCCGCTTAGGACTGAGTCCGCAGCGCCGCCGCCTGGCGAGGGGCGGAGTTGCCACCACTTCTGCGCAGGCGGGATGCAGCCTGGCCCGCGGCATCCCGGGAGTTGTAGTCTCGACGCTTCGGGGCCACCCCAGGGTCTGGTCCCTGACGACGCGCAGTGAGGGCCCCGCCGCTACCCCAGCAGTCGCCTCCCAAGTTCGCGGAACGCAGCTGACCGGCTCCCTCTGGACTGGGTGACATGACTGCTCCCAAGCAGTCGTTTGTAAACTGAGTTTCTGTAAAACAATTTTATTTTTCATATGTGACTGTAGCGGGGTATGATTTGAACTTTGTTTTCCGTCCCCCAGCCCGGATTCTCTGTCTTCTCCTGTACAGCCGTTCCGTTTTCTTACCTCGTCTCCGTCACCGAGGCCCTCAGCCCTGAACACAAGGACTGGGCAGTTTCCCTATTGATTCCTGAACCTGGAACTTAAGACATCTTCCGAGGGGCCCCCCCTTGCCACACCCTCTAGCTGATCGACTCACAAATACCTGTGATTTCTCTCCCCGTCTCCACCTCCAGGTACTTCCCTAGTGGACTCCTTTCCCTCACCGATGGCTCTTCCTTACCTTCACCTCTGGCCCAGGCCTGTTCCTGAACCCCCAGTTACTGGAACCCCCAGGATGATGAGAAGCGAGGGATGCAAACCAGGAACCCCCAGTCTCATGGGGAGAACGGAGCCTCACCCTGGAGCTGGGGAGATCGTCTGGGTCAGTGCAGCTCCAGCTACACATCATAAGCCTCCCACCTTGGTCCCTTTTCTCTTCTCTCTAGACCCAGGGGCTGATGATGATGGGGAAATCACCTACGAGAATGTTCAAGTGCCCGCAGTCCTAGGGGTGCCCTCAAGCTTGGCTTCTTCTGTACTAGGGGACAAAGCAGGTCTGGAGAGCCTGGGGGATGTGTGTTTGTTGTCCGGTCTCACACTGGATGCTCCCCTCGACAGCGGTCAAGTCGGAGCAGCCAACTGCGTCCTGGAGAGCCGTGACGTCACCAGCTGTCGGGCGGATTCTCCCCTGTGAGTGTGCCTGTGCGGGGCAGCCGCGGGGCACTGCCCTCATCCATCCCACTGTCCCCCTAAGGCCGCACAACCTGCCTGCGATACCTCCTGCTCGGCCTGCTCCTCACCTGCCTGCTGTTAGGAGTGACCGCCATCTGCCTGGGAGTGCGCTGTGAGTAAGGCTGTCCCTACTTCCCACTTACAAAGACATCCACCAAATCTCTGTGGCCAAACAGATCTGCAGGTGTCTCAGCAGCTCCAGCAGACGAACAGGGTTCTGGAAGTCACTAACAGCAGCCTGAGGCAGCAGCTCCGCCTCAAGATAACGCAGCTGGGACAGAGTGCAGAGGATCTGCAGGGGTCCAGGAGAGAGCTGGCGCAGAGTCAGGAAGCACTACAGGTGGAACAGAGGGCTCATCAGGCGGCCGAAGGGCAGCTACAGGCCTGCCAGGCAGACAGACAGAAGACGAAGGAGACCTTGCAAAGTGAGGAGCAACAGAGGAGGGCCTTGGAGCAGAAGCTGAGCAACATGGAGAACAGACTGAAGCCCTTCTTCACATGCGGCTCAGCAGGTATCCGCTCTGGGGAGAGGAGAGAAGGGAGGGTTGCTGCTATCACACTCTTTCTGCTTTTTAGACACCTGCTGTCCGTCGGGATGGATAATGCATCAGAAAAGCTGCTTTTACATCTCACTTACTTCAAAAAATTGGCAGGAGAGCCAAAAACAATGTGAAACTCTGTCTTCCAAGCTGGCCACATTCAGTGAAATTTATCCACAATCAGTAAGCATATCCTTACTCACAGACTGCAGTGGTGTATCTCTGGTCTCTCTGAATCTCCCCTCAGCACTCTTACTACTTCTTAAATTCACTGTTGCCAAATGGTGGTTCAGGGAATTCATATTGGACTGGCCTCAGCTCTAACAAGGATTGGAAGTTGACTGATGATACACAACGCACTAGGTAAGTTTGTTAGGACTTCTGGGTATTTTCAACCATGGAGCTCACTGATACTTTACTTTTCCAGACACTCATGCCAACAAGAACCTGTGCCCCTCCTTCCTAACCTGAGGCCTGGGGTTCCTCAGACCATCTCCTTCATTCTGGGCAGTGCCCAGCCACCGGCTGACCCACACCTGACACTTCCAGCCAGTCTGCTGCCTGCTCCCTCTTCCTGAAACTGGACTGTTCCTGGGAAAAGGGTGAAGCCACCTCTAGAAGGGACTTTGGCCTCCCCCCAAGAACTTCCCATGGTAGAATGGGGTGGGGGAGGAGGGCGCACGGGCTGAGCGGATAGGGGCGGCCCGGAGCCAGCCAGGCAGTTTTATTGAAATCTTTTTAAATAATTGCACGTGTTAGTCTCATGTGTCAGCAATGC